CTCCCCAGCGGCGCCCCACCACCCACCTCTCCCCTAAGGCCATTCAACTCAGTCCCTCCTCGGGGCCCCTCAGCTTTTGCCCCTCCAGTTCCTCCGTGTCATGACTCTCGCCCTCCTGAGCCTCCCACACCTGGCACCGCCCCCACCCTACCCGACCCCGGCCCGGCCTGGCCCCGCCGGCCTTACCTGGCGGCGGCTGCCGCTCGCCCTCAGCCATCTTGCTCCGGCCAGGAGCCGACCCGGATGCTTGCAGTCCCCTCTCGCCTTTCACTCTTGCACCCACCCTTCCTCTCCCCGGCTCCACCAAAGGCTCCGAGCTTCCTGAAGACAAGTGAGCGCCGGCCGGCTATAACCGAAAACCGAGAGTTAAAGTCACCACAGCGAAGACGGCCGCCATGTCGGTGCGGGGCGCTCAGGGAGCAAGCCTATTAACGGCCGGCGCGCGGCGGACGCGCGGAACCGGGCGACGGCCATGTCAGTGCGGGGCGCGCGGGGCGCATGCGCGCCAACGGCCGCCAAGCGCTAGGACCGCTCACGGCCGCCCGAACGTCGGGCGCCGCGACTGCCACGATTGTGCGGGGCGTCAAGTTTGGGTTGTGCTCAGCCATGTTTTTCCGGGACAGTCTCCTGTCCCGGAGTACCACCTGTCATCTTTGTGGGTGGTACTGACCCTAACCCAAGGAATATTAGAGGACATTCCCCGGTCAACATGGTTGTGTTTTCCTATCACTCTAAGAGTTAGGCTCAAGGACACCAGACGGAGTTGGAAAGGTGCACACCACTACCTCCAACAGCTTAGAAGACATGTGGGGACAGGGGAGAGACAGCTGGACGGTGACCTCCTCCTTCCTCCTCCACAGGTCTCAATGACTCGCCCTCGGCCCTGCCCCTCTGTCCCCGCCCGCCGTGGTCCCGCCCCCGACTCGCAGCCAGCCTACTGCGACCCGCTACCGGGCGACGCCCCGCCCCTCCGTCCCCGCCCCTCCTGTCCCTCCTCAAGGAGACTCCGCCCCATCGATGCCCCGTCCCCGCCCCACAGCCAACCTCCCGGGCACCGTTGCCCGCCCGGGGCCCGCTACCGGCCCAGGCCCCGCCTCGCGAGTCCTCCTCCCCGGGTGCCTTCCCGCAGCCCGCTCGGCCCAGAGGGTGGGCGCGGGGCTGCCTCTACCGGCTGGCGGCTGTAACTCAGCGACCTTGGCCCGAAGGCTCTAGCAAGGACCCACCGACCCCAGCCGCGGCGGCGGCGGCGCGGACTTTGCCCGGTGTGTGGGGCGGAGCGGACTGCGTGTCCGCGGACGGGCAGCGAAGATGTTAGCCTTCGCTGCCAGGACCGTGGTGAGTGCGGCGGATCCCGGGCCTGAGGGCCCTGTCTGCTCCCTTGCACCAACCCTAATTTCAGGACCGATCCCAGGGCTGTGGTGTAACCTCAGCGGCCAGGCAGTCTCTGTCCTCCAGCCAAGTTTTCCCTCATCAAAACGATCTTCGCAGATTCTGACAGGTGGATTTTTTATTACCTTTTGTCCTGACTCCCTGGCACTGAGCCCATGCAGAGAAGAAAGGAAAGAACTTTCCAGGTTCCCTTCTACTGGAATGCCCCCCCACTAGCCCTCTCACCTGCTCCCCATTCCTCTACTTCTGGGAGCTCGGGAGGGTGGAGCAGCTTCTAGAGTCCAGGAGCTTCCCCTGCCACTGCCACAACCCCCGATTCCACCACAGCCATCGCCACTGCCACCTGCCTCCCGCTGAATCTTGGCTCTTGTCTTCTCTTTCCAGCCCAGGCAAGTGGCTGCCTCTGGCTAGGTTCTGCTCAAGGGAATGAACAGGATGTTCTGCTACCTGCAGGTGAAGCCTCTGGGCTTCCTGAAGCCCTTCTCCTTGATGAAGGCTTCCAGCCGCTTCAAGGCACACCAGGATGCACTGCCACGGCTGCCCGTGCCCCCTCTCCAGCAGTCCCTGGACCACTACCTGAAGGCGCTGCAGCCCATCGTGAGTGAGGAGGAGTGGGCCCACACCAAGCAGCTGGTGGATGAGTTTCAGGCCTCAGGAGGTGTAGGGGAGCGCCTGCAGAAGGGGCTGGAGCGTCGGGCCAGGAAGACGGAGAACTGGGTGAGTGAGGGCATCCTCACTGTGACCTGCTGCCCCTCCTGACAGGCTCTGGCACTTTTCCCAGCTGTCTGAGTGGTGGCTCAAGACCGCCTACCTCCAGTACCGCCAGCCTGTGGTCATCTACTCGAGCCCAGGCGTGATGCTACCCAAGCAGGACTTCGTGGACCTGCAGGGTCAGCTCCGGTGAGTGGCTGGGGTTTGGGGGCCAGGAGGCACGCAGCTTCTAATCTCTAATCAATCTTTCCAGATTTGCTGCCAAACTCATTGAGGGTGTGTTGGATTTCAAGGTCATGATTGACAAGTGAGCATCCCCACCCCTGCCCAGCCCCACACAGTGGTGGCCTCACTGCCCCTCTACCCCATAGCGAGACCCTGCCCGTGGAGTACCTGGGGGGGAAGCCACTGTGCATGAACCAGTACTATCAGATCTTGTCCTCCTGCCGAGTGCCGGGCCCCAAGCAGGACACAGTCAGCAACTTCAGCAAGACCAAGAAGCCTCCCACGCACATCACCGTGGTACACAACTACCAGGTGGGTGGCCCCCACCCACACCTACAAGCCCCCTCCCTCCTCTTACCTGCCTGTGCCCCAACAGTTTTTTGAGCTGGATGTGTACCACAGTGACGGGACACCCCTCACTGCGGATCAGATCTTTGTGCAGCTGGAGAAGATCTGGAACTCATCCCTACAGACCAACAAGGAGCCTGTGGGCATCCTCACCTCCAACCACCGCAACTCCTGGGCCAAGGCATACAACACCCTCATCAAAGGTGCCTCTTGGGGGCCGTGCTGGGGCTGCACATTTTGCGTCTCCCCGCCCCATGCCACCTGCAGACAAGGTGAACCGGGATTCCGTGCGCTCCATCCAGAAGAGCATCTTCACCGTGTGCCTAGATGCAACCATGCCCAGGGTCTCAGAAGACGTGTACCGCAGCCACGTGGCAGGCCAGATGCTGCATGGGGGCGGCAGCAGGCTCAACAGCGGCAACCGCTGGTTCGACAAGACGCTGCAGGTGAGGCCCGGCAGGGCTTCGCCCACTCACACGGGCTGACCGGGGTCTCCCTTCCCTTCCACAGTTCATCGTGGCAGAAGATGGCTCCTGTGGGCTTGTGTACGAGCATGCTGCAGCGGAGGGGCCCCCTATTGTCACCCTTCTGGACTATGTCATCGAGTACACGTGAGTACAGTCACATCTCTCGCCTAGTTCCCAGCATGAGCCTGAGGCCCCGTTTACTGTGCAGGAAGAAACCCGAGCTTGTGCGGTCTCCCCTGGTGCCCCTGCCCATGCCCAAGAAGCTGCGGTTCAACATCACCCCCGAGATCAAGAGCGACATCGAGAAGGCCAAGCAGAACCTCAGCATGTAAGTGCCTGCCCCCGCCATCCCTGTGCTGGCTGCTCCTCACCTGCTCTTCCCACACCCCCAGCATGATCCAGGACCTGGATATCACCGTGATGGTGTTCCACCATTTTGGAAAAGACTTCCCCAAGTCGGAGAAGCTAAGCCCAGATGCCTTCATCCAGATGGCTTTGCAGCTGGCCTACTACAGGTGCGCCTCTGTGGCCCACCCATGGAGGAGGGCAAGGGGCGTGCTTAGCCCCATTTCCCACCAGGATCTACGGACAGGCATGTGCCACCTATGAAAGTGCCTCCCTGCGCATGTTTCACCTGGGCCGCACCGACACCATCCGCTCGGCTTCCATGGACTCACTCACCTTTGTCAAGGCCATGGATGACTCCAGCGTCACGGTGAGAGGTCTGGGGCGAGGGTGGGTGAGCTGGCTTCAGCTCCCTCTGACCCTCACCACTCTAGGAGCACCAGAAGGTGGAGCTGCTGCGGAAGGCCGTGCAGGCCCACCGAGGCTACACCGACCGGGTAAGTGAGCCCGCTTGTGCCTACTCACTTGTCCCTGCTCCTGACAGCTCTCCCACCCCAACAGGCCATCCGCGGGGAGGCCTTTGATCGACACCTGCTGGGCCTGAAGCTGCAGGCCATCGAGGACCTGGTGAGCATGCCCGACATCTTCATGGACACCTCCTACGCCATCGCCATGCACTTCCACCTCTCCACCAGCCAGGTGGGCCACTGCCCCAGGTGCCCCGGGGGCTGGGAGCTGAGAGCTTTCATCCTGCCGTCCCCAGGTCCCTGCCAAGACAGACTGTGTCATGTTCTTCGGGCCCGTGGTCCCCGACGGCTACGGTGTCTGCTATAACCCCATGGAGGCCCACATCAACTTCTCCCTGTCGGCCTACAACAGCTGCGCGGAGACCAACGCCGCCCGCCTGGCGCATTACCTGGAGAAGGCGCTCCTGGACATGCGTGCCCTGCTGCAGAGCCACCCCCGGGCCAAGCTCTGAGCCCCTAGGACTCAGGCCTGCCAATGCCACAGCCAAGCCCACCCTGGGATGGGCCACCCACCAGGGCTCAGCTCCTTGGTTCCCTCTTCCTTGGTTCCCTCTTCCCTGGTCCCCCCAAATCTACTGAGCCACGGACCGCATCCTCCAGGGGGCCTGCAGGCCCCAGCCAAGTGCCTTCCGTGGGTCATCCCAGCACCTGCCAGGGCCCGACCTGGGGCTGAGTGCAGAGGCTGAGCAGGACGTTAGGCCCGGGCCCCTGGCACGTCCTCCACCGGTGCCTCCTCTGGGGAAGGGAACCAGCCCTCCAGAGCAGGAGACTGGCAAGAGCTCTTTGTCTCACCAGCTCAGCCCCGGCCACTCCCTGCCAACTCCATGACCAGGCCACCATCTGTACCCTGCTTCCCAAACTCCCAGGACCTGGAGACAGGATTGTCTGGGGCCGAGGGGCCAGGGTGTGAGGTTTCACCTCCGTTGCGGCTGTGCTCCTGTGGATAACATTGCTAGCGAGCCGCCTCTGGTTCCACTCAGCTTGGTTCCTGCCCCCGCCCTGCTGTATGATATTAATGTGGAAGGTCATCAATAAAGGGGAATTGTGTTGGTGAAGAGGTGTTTCAGCTGAGAGGCAGGCAGGGTGG